TCAATTAAACTGCTTTAAATTTAATTCTGCTGAAGTTTTCTTTTAACAGGTTTAGAAAAAATAATGGCAAAAATGAATGAAAATCCAATAACCCTGGAAGCAGAAAAGGCTGGGGGCTCCAATAAGTGTAAATAGTCCCATCCCTATATTTTCTCCATGGCAATTACAATCCAGCACATTATATATATATTTTTTTGCTTCTCGCATTTTGGCTTAGGGTAAAGCTTTTTAAAACAGGCACTGCCAACCAGTGTTATCAAGAAGGTCTGGATGCCGTTTTGTGGGAACATTTTAAAGAGGAATGTCCAAAAGGAAAAGGGGGATGGGTTGGGAGAAGGGTATCAGGCGGGTATCTCAAAACCATTCTTAGGGCTATAGGTTTAATTTATTTGGTTGTGGACGTCAGAGCCGTCATGGTAAGAAGGAAGCAAAGCCTTTTGTAATAATTAAAGCCTTCAGAAGCAGCGTGCCCCATTGCCCACTAGTGCGCCGTGAAGTCTGGTGTTCACCTACAGGGTCCCTCTCAGCACTGCCCAGGCCTCCCGAGTGCTCCAGCACAGTAGCTTGGAGCTTGTTGGTTTGGTGACCAAGATACACTCCAGGGAATATGCCATGCAGTGGAGTCTCTTCCCCGGCACTGCATAGCAAAAGGAAAGGGCCGCTGGGTGTCTGTGGGTCCTGGGCAGTCACAGAAGCCACCGCGCTGGCGGGGAGGAGGGGGACCGATGCGGTCCATGTCCCGGGCAGCCCCACCTTCTCTGCCTGCGAAGGGCCCTTGTCCGGCGGGAGGAGAGAGGCGCGCCCCACCCGGGCTCCTCTACACCTGCCGCCGCCTGGGCCGATTCCGCGGGCCTCGCCCGGCGCTTCAGCCGATTCCCGCCCAGCTCCGGGCTCATGGGCGCGGTCAGCAGGGCGGGCCAGGGCGGCGGGGCGCGACACTGGGAGGAAGTGCGGGCCGCCTGCCCGGGCGCGTTAAGGAAGTTGCCCAAAATGAGGAAGAGCCGCGGGCCCGGCGGCTGAGGCCACCCCGGCGGCGGCTGGAGAGCGAGGAGGAGCGGGTGGCCCCGCGCTGCGCCCGCCCTCGCCTCACCTGGCGCAGGTAGGTGTGGCCGCGTCCCCTACCCGGCCGGGACTTTCTGGTAAGGAGAGGAGGTTACGGGGAACGACGCGCTGCTTTCATGCCCTTTCTTGTTCTACCTTCATCGGCCGAGGTAAAAGTGCTGAAACCATGTGAATAAAATACAGGTGGGTTCCGCCAGCTTCGCTCCTGAACCTACATTTTTACAGTAATTTGTACTTTCCCATCCAGCTTGTTTGTGACCACTGAGGCCCTTGGTGAATATCTTAGAAGTCACTCAAAATGGATAAAGAATGAATGTGAGTCACCCATAGCAGTCTTATGTGAGATAATATATGGTTGATCCTCAGTATTCATGGCTTCTGAATTTGTGAATTTGCCTACTCACAATCACAGTCATTTATCTGTAATCCCCAAATCAATAACCATGATGCTTTCAAGACCATTTGAGGTCATACACACAGTGTATTAGTTCATTTTCCCACTGCTGATAAAGACATGCCCAAGACTGGGAAGAAAAAGAGGTTTAATTGGAATTACAGTTCCACATGGCTGGGGAGGCCTCAGAATCATGGCAGGAGGTGAAAGGCACTTCTTACATGGTGGCAGCAAGAGAAAATGAGGAAGAAGCAGAAGAGGAAACCCCTGATAAATCCATGAGATCTTGTAAGACTTAATCACTATTACAAGAATAGCATGGAAAAGACTGGCCCCCATGATTCAATTACCCCCCTTCCTTGGGTCCCTCCCATAACATGTGGGAATTCTGGGAGGTACAATTCAAGTTGAGATTTGGGTGGGGACACAGCCAAATCATATCACCCACCCCTGGCCCCTTCAAATCTCATGTCCTCAAATTTCAAAACCAATCATGCCTTCCCAATAGTCCCCCAAAGTCTTAACTCATTTCAGCATTAACCCAAAAGTCCACAGTCCAAGTTTCATCTGAGACAAGGCAAGTCCCTTCCATCTCTGAGCCTGTAAAATCAAAAGCAAGCTAGTTACTTCCTAGATACAATGGGGGTACAGGTATTGGGTAAATACACCCATTCCAACTGGGAGAAATTGTCCAAAACAAAGAGGTTACAGGGCCAATGCAAGCTGAAATCCAGCAGTGCAGTCAATTTTTAAGCTCCAAGATGATCTCCTTTGACTCCAGGTCACACAGCCAGGTCCCATTGATGCAAGAGATGGGTTCCCATGGTCTTGGACAGCTTCATCCCTGTGGCTTTGCAGTGTACAGCCTCCCTCATGGCTGCTTTCACAGGTTGGCATTGAGTGTCTGTGGCTTTTCCAGGCACATGGTGCAAGCTGTCAGTGGATCTACCATTCTGAGGTCTGTAGGATGGTGACCCTCTACTCACGGCTCCACTAGGCAGTGCCCCAGTAGGGACTCTGTGTGGGAGCTGTGACCCCACATTTCCCTTCTGTGCTGTCCTAGCAGAGGTTATCCATGAGGGCCCTGCCCCTGCAGCGAACTTTTGCCTGGTCATCCAGGCATTTTCATACATCTTCTGAAGTCTAGGCAGAGGTTCCCAAACCTCAATTCTTGACTTCTGTGCACTCGCAGGCTCAACACCACGTGGAAGCTGCCAAAGCTTGGGGCTTTCACCCTCTGAAGCCACAGCCTGAGCTCTACGGTGGCCCCTTTCAGCCACAGCTGGAGCAGCTGGGACACAGGGCACCAAGTCCCTAGGCTGCACACTGCATGAGGACCCTGGGCCCAGGCCACGAAACCACTTTTTCCTCCTGGGCCTCCAGGTCTGTGATAGGAGGGACTGCTGTGGAGGTCTCTGACATGGCCTGGAGACATCTTCCCCATGGTCTTGGGGATTAACATTAGGCTCATTGCTACTTATGCAAATTTCTGCAGCTGAGTTGAATTTCTCCCCAGAAAATGGATATTTCTTTTCTATTACATAGTCAGGCTGCAAATTTTCCAAACTTTTATGCTCTTTTTTTTTTTTTAATAAAACTGAATGACTTTAACAGTCCCCAAGTCACCTCTTGAATGCTTTGCCTGCTTAGAAATTTCTTCTGCCAGATACCCTAAATCATCGCTCTCAAGTTCAAAGTTTCACAGATCTCTAGGGCAGGGGCAAAATGCTACCAATCTCTTTGCTAAAACATAACAAGAGTCACCTTTACTCCAGTTCCTAACAAGTTTCTCATCTCCATCTGAGACTGCCTCAGCCTGGACCTTATTGTTAATATCGTTATTAGCATTTTTGTCAAAACCATTCAACAAGTCTCTAGGAGGTTCCAAACTTTCCCACATTTTCCTGTCTTCTTCTGAACCCTCCAAACTGTTCCAGCCTCTGCCTGTTACCCAGTTCCAAAGTCACTTCCACATTTTGGAGTATCTTTTCAGCAACACCCCACTCTTCTGGTACCAATTTACTGTATTTGTTTATTTTCACATTGCTGATAAAGACATATCTAAGACTGGGAAGAAAAAGAGACAGTTCCACATGGCTGGGAGGCCCCAGAATCATGGAGGGAGGTGAAAGGCACTTCTTATATGGCAGCAGCAAGAGAAAATGAGGAAGAAGCAAAAGTGGAAACCCCTGATAAACCCATTAGATCTCATGAGACTTATTCACTACCATGAGAATAGCATGGGAAAGACTGGCCCCAGTAATTCAATTACCTCCCCGTGGGTCCCTCTCACAACATGTGGGAATTCTGGGAGATACAATTCAAGTTGAGATTTGGGTGAGGACACAGCCAAACCATATCACAGAGTGGCACAAAATTTTAGCCACATGCATATTCCAGACGCTCCAACTCCTCCTTTCACCTCATATTATAAGTAAGTGTCTTTTTCCCCAGTCTACTTAGTGCCGTATTTTTTGCATTTTTGTTCCTTTTTTCAAATTGTGGTGACTTTGCTGTTTAGAGTACCCCCAGCTGAAGTGCTATCTGGTGTCCCTAGGTGTAAGAAGGCTGTGCTGTGCCTTACAGGGAAAATATGTGGGTTAGAGAAGCCTCTGTCAGGCATGAGTCATAGTTAGTGCTGTCGGCCGTGAGTCCAATGGTAGTGCATCAACAATAGATATGAAATAAGGTGCCTTTACACAGAAACACATAAAACAAGTGATGCATTGATCAGTTGATGAAAATATGGTGACGGCAGGCTCTCAGGCACATAACCCCTGAGAAGCGATGGGCTACTACTTGCTAATTCAGTTTTGGGGGTGACTTTGTGGAATGTATAACCTGAAATAATGAGAATAAACTATATTCTACTTCTTTTACAAAGCAAGGAAATAATTTTTAAAAGCAAGTTAAATTTTACTGTTTTTGTAAGAGATATGTTTTCGAAACAGTTGAACTGTTTTATAACACAGAGAAAGTCTCTTTGCCTTACATTTTATATTAGTTAATTAAGTCAGCAGATTTTTCTTGGGCTCCTGTGATGTGACTGGCACTGTTTTGGTACCAAAAGGGCATTGCAAAAAAAGTCCAGAAGTAGACAGATCACAGCCTTCAGGATTAAAAGCAGTCTCATCAATGTGATATTTCGTTTAAACTTAGTAGCAAGCCCATTGAATTCTCAAAATGAGAATCTGCTAATTATCACACACTTTTCTTATGAAAGAATAATTTTTCATAGTCAATATTTCTAAAATATAATGTCTCTTTCTCATTAGCAGAGACCGATTGTATGGCAGATTTACTTGCACCTGCGGATGCTGGAGATAGGTGATGATTTAGTATAGTGCACATCCACCAGGCGGTCCTCCTGGGTCCCAATATTTAGGCCCACAGGATGAGTCCAGGTGATATTGGGCACAGGCTCACTCAGAGGCTATCAGACAGAAAGCTCTGCCTCACTGCACAGCAGCTTCAAGCATTGCCTTCAGTGGGAGTCTTACTTGCAGTCCACACAGCTCAGGTACAAGGCCCCTGAGGTCCACACCTGGAGCTAATCATCTCTTTGAATAACACTGTAGACATAGCTACCAGAAAATAAAAGAAATAGAAAGGCATGATTAATACAAGCCTCACTAGGTTCTTATTGTGAAGATCTGAGAAAGAGCTCCTCATGGCCCTGGCATGGGAGGGAAGAGTGATAACTGTAAAATACCCCTAGGCTTTCTCCATGACAATGGTTACTCTCCAAGGGAAAACACTTTGCAAGAGCCTTGTCTCAGCTGGGAATTCCCAAGGGAATTCCTCAAGTTCCAGCACCCTCATCACTTTATCACTTAAAGGACAAAAAACTCATAGTCAACAGGGGTCAGCGCTTCAAGGAAATTGTTACAGAATGGTAAAGGGGTCGAATATCCAAGAAGACATAACAATCCTAAATGTGTATGTGCATAACAACAGAGCATCAAAATATGCAAGACAAACACTGGTAAGACTGAAAGGAGAAGTAGACAAATCCTGTCTTATAGTTAGAGATTTTAATCTCTTTCTCACAAAAGTTGATAGACCAAATAGATAGGATAAAAATGACCTAAGCAGTACTGTCACTCAACTTGATCTAATTGACATTTATAAAATATTCCATTCAACAACAGAAAAATACACATTCTTCTCAAGCTCACTTGGAATATTCACCAAGATAGAGCACATTCTTGGAAAACATGTTAACACATTTGAAAGACTAAACGTCATACCAATTATGTTCTCAGAACACAGTATAATTAAACTAGATATCAACAACAAAAAGATGGAGGTTTTGGGAAATTTCCCAAATATCTGGAAATCAAACAACAGACTTCTATATAACCTATGTTTCCAAGAAGAAGTCTCCAAAATCTAAAAAAATATTTTGAAGTGCATAAAAATAAAAATATAATTTATCAAAAATTTTGGAATGTAGCAAAAGCAGTGCTTATAGAGAAATTTATAGAACTAAGTGCACACATTAGGTAAAAAATATATAAAGAAAATTACTTGTGATTCTACTTTTAAGAAACTACAGAAAGAAGAGCAAATTAGGCCTAAACCAAGCAAAAGAAAAGAAATAATTAAAATGAAAGCAGAAATCATTGAAATTAAAAACAGGAAAACAGTAGAGAAAAGTCAATAAAACCAATGTTGGTTCTTTGAAATCATCAACCAAATTGATAAACCTTTAACCAAGAAAAAAAAAAGAAAAAAATGTAGAAGATGCAATTTACCAATATCAGAAATGAAGGAAAGGTCATAACTGTTGATCTAATGGATATAAAAAGATGATAAAGGAAGATCATGAACAACTCTGTACTCACAAATGTGGTAACTTAGGTGAAATAAACTAATGCTTGAGTGACACAAACTACTAAAACTTACAGAAGAAATAGGTAGCCTGAATAGCCCTATATCTTTAAAATTTAAATTAATATAACCTTTAAAACAGAAATCATCAGGCCCAGATGGGTCCACTAGTGAATTCTGTCAAACACTTAAGAAAGAAAGAATACCAGTTTTCCATAATCTCTTCCAGAAAATAGAAATGGAGGAAACAGTTTCTAATTCATTTTATGAGTTCAGATTTCACGTAATACCAAAACCAGTTAAGGCATTACAAGAAAACAAAGCAATATTACTTATATATACAAAAACCCTCAACAAAATGTTAGAAAATCAAACCCAACAACGTATGAAAAGAGCTATGTACCACAGCCAAGTGGAATTTATTCCAGGTATGCAAAACAGGTTCAACATTTGAAAATAAATTAATGTGATACATCACATCAATGGGCTAGAGAAGAAAAATCATATGACCATGTTAATGGAGGCAGAAAGGGCATTTGACAAACTCAAAACACTCTTTCATGTCAAAAAAAAAATCTTAAACTAGGAATAGAGGAAAACTTTTGTAACTTGATAAAGAGCATTAAAAAAAAAAACCTACAGGTAACATCATACTTAATGGTGAGAGACTGAACACTGTCCCTCTGATACTGAAAACAAGGTAAGACTGTCCTCTCTTACCACTCTGTTCAACATCCTACTGGGAGCCCTAGCTAGTGCAAGAAAACAAAACAAAACTTATACAGATCAGAAAAGAAGAAATAAGACATCTTTTTTCACAGATAATATGCATGTCCATATGGAGAACTTCAAAGAATCCATAAAACAACTCTAATAACCAATAAGTGAGTCTACAGGATGCTAGATCAATATACAAAAGTCGGTTGCTTTCCTATATACCAGTAGTTAACTATTGAAATTTGAAATAAGAATAATTACCATGTATAATAGCACCAAAAAGACAAAAAAAAAAAAACACAAGAAAATACTTAGGTATAAATCTAACAAAATATGTACAGGATCTGTATGCAGAAAACTACAAAATAATGATGGAAGAATCAAAGAAGATGTAAGTAAATGGAAAAGTAGTCCATGTTCGTACATTGGAAGACTCAATGTTGTTAAAATGTTCATTCTGCCAAGCTTGATCTGTAGATTCAACCCAATCCCAATCAAAATCCCAGCAAGCTGTTTTGTAGCTAATGATGAAATGATTCTGAACTTTACTTGGGAAGGTAAAAGATCTAGAATACCCAACACAATACCCACTAAAAAGGACAAAGTTGGAGGACTCACACTACTCAATTTCAAGTCTTACTAGAAACAGATACAATTTCTGCCCTTATGGGACAAACAGACATTCATCAAAAATTCACATGCTAGAAAGTAAAGGTAAATTAAGTCAAAACAGTGGTCAGTGGTACAAAAGGAAAGCATGTTAGTTTTGACTGTGGGGACAGGGACATGTTTATCCTGAGCTCAAAGGGTAGCCTGGACAGTGGAGGATTTTTAGCAGAGAAAAGGGCCACAGCTTAGAACATGTAGGAAGGGAGCAAGGTGGGGGCACTGACAGCCAGAGCTACTCAAAAGAGATGTGGAGGAAAAGGATGTTATGTGGTTTTGGAGACAAGTAGGCATGTGTGGGAGGCTGAGACGTGAGATGGGAGGGATTGGCAAGGGGTTGACTTTCAGCAGTGTAGAGAAGGGAATGATCTAAGAGAGCTTGGATTTTCATCTTCATAAATGGATGGAGCTCTTGGGCCAAGGTTCTCAAACTTGAGCCTTTAAAATACAAAACCTAGAGCTTCACCCCAGAGTTTCTGATTTGGCAGGTCAGGGTGGAACCCTAAGAATTTTCATATCCTCCATGTTTCCTGGTGATGCTGACATTGCTGGTCCAGAGACGCACATTGAGAACCCAGCTCCAGGGAACAAGAAGGAGCTCCAAGTTAGGCAGGAAAGCCCCAAGCTTACATTTGGATGGGTTGACTATGAGGGCCTTTGCACTGCCACCTGAAGATGGTAGCTAAGAGAAGAGGCAGGCTTCAAATATTGGCTCCACCACATACTGTGTGTTCTTCAGCAAGCCAGTTGACCCTCCTGAGGCTCGATGACCAGGTCTGTGAATTGAGGATAACAATAGTATCTACCATTAGGGATGTTGTGCACATCAGTTGATAACCTTTGAGTCAAGTACTCATGGAATAGCTGTTTTGCATTATCCTCATCACCTTCATCATCATGGCCATTCTGGCCAGCACTAAAGATGTACAGCCAACCTCTTCTGTGGCTGAAGTTTATCTTCTATAAAATGAGAACTTGTTTTTCATGAAGCTGTCATTTTCACAAGTTTGGGGTGCAGGTGCAGATTGCCTACTGTTGTGTTTCTGAACACTTCCCTCGCGAGGCTCCTAACCCCACCCCAGTAAACTCATCAACATGACTCCTTCCAGCTTCTACAGCTCTGGAGAGGGTTCCTTTTTATCTTGCGTTTCCAGGGATGTTTCACGGCCTTTTGTGGAGTGGGCCCTGGCTGAGCTTCTGGCCCTTCTTGAGTGTGGAGGATGTCACAGACTGCAGTGGGAAATTAAAAAGCTGCTTGCTTCACAGAGTAAGGGAATGTTAGTAGATGCTTGAAAAGTACCCTGAGGGAGCTGGTCAGAGGTGCTCTGTAAAGTTGCATCTGTTGCTAGCACCATGAGCAGCTGTCTGACCAGGAGGCCTGGGAACAGGGACAGAGAGAGCTGGCACCCTTCTTTCCTCTGCCCTACACATTGGCCTTTCCGCCATTAAGACCATCTCTGCTTGACTTTTTCAGTCTCCTGGCTGGCAATTAGCATCTTGAGGTCTCCATTAAGATCTTTTCAAGGATGCTCTTCCTATTTGGTTCAATCTTCTGGTTGAATTTGATACATGTTATGATGTAGGACTTTTTAAAAAAACATAAAACAATCAGGAAAACCTCGCTATACCCATTCCAGCAATTCAAGACCAAGTTCATTTTTGGTAAAAACACTTGGGAAAGGGCATTTCCAGGCTGGCTAAGCACTAAATGGCACAGCCCTGTCCACTGACTCCCTCCTCAACTGGTGTGTGTTCTGGAGGGATCCATGTCTCAGAGCATTACTTCATTTTGAATGTGCAATTAAAAGAGGCCCCGTGCTGCTGGGGATCTCACACTTCTGCTTTCTGGTTTGTTTTGCATGCTGACACTTTGAGGAAAAGCCCATTTCCCTAATTACAGACATCGTCCAGCAGCAGGAAGCACTCTGGCTTGTTGATGCCTGTCTTGTGCTTTCTCTCTGTTTCAGCTGTTTTCCTTTTAAGATACTCCTCTCAGATTTGTGTGCTTCTTCCCTTCCCACATTCTATACTGCCCAGCGCCTGGGATTCCAGATCTGCGTTTGAATCCAGGAAAGGGAGGTAGGTCAAATTTGTGGGAATCAAGCATATTTTCACCAAAGTTCTCTGTCTCTGTCTTGCCCAGGTGGACACCTGCGCAGGTGTGTGCCCTCCGGCCCCTGAAGCATGGCCAGCAGCGGCATGGCTGACAGCGCCAACCACCTGCCCTTCTTTTTCGGCAACATCACCCGGGAGGAGGCAGAAGATTACCTGGTCCAGGGGGGCATGAGTGATGGGCTTTATTTGCTGCGCCAGAGCCGCAACTACCTGGGTGGCTTCGCCCTGTCCGTGGCCCACGGGAGGAAGGCACACCACTACACCATCGAGCGGGAGCTGAATGGCACCTACGCCATCGCCGGTGGCAGGACCCATGCCAGCCCCGCCGACCTCTGCCACTACCACTCCCAGGAGTCTGATGGCCTGGTCTGCCTCCTCAAGAAGCCCTTCAACCGGCCCCAAGGGGTGCAGCCCAAGACTGGGCCCTTTGAGGATTTGAAGGAAAACCTCATCAGGGAATATGTGAAGCAGACATGGAACCTGCAGGTGGGCCACAGCTGGTCCTGCTCCCTGGGCCCTGGTTTACTCTGCTTTGCTCTCCATGTGGCAGGGTCAGGCTCTGGAGCAGGCCATCATCAGTCAGAAGCCTCAGCTGGAGAAGCTGATCGCTACCACAGCCCATGAAAAAATGCCTTGGTTCCATGGAAAAATCTCTCGGGAAGAATCTGAGCAAATTGTCCTGATAGGATCAAAGACAAATGGAAAGTTCCTGTGAGTATCGTGCCTTCCCCCTCACCTCCTGCTGGGGATGATGCAGTTCCATCCTCTCTTCTAGGATCCGAGCCAGAGACAACAACGGCTCCTACGCCCTGTGCCTGCTGCACGAAGGGAAGGTGCTGCACTATCGCATCGACAAAGACAAGACAGGGAAGCTCTCCATCCCCGAGGGAAAGAAGTTCGACACGCTCTGGCAGGTACCCAGCCTCCTCTCCCCACCTTGTGGGTAATTTACCACTTTCTTACTTTTTTCTCTTTCAGCTAGTCGAGCATTATTCTTATAAAGCAGATGGTTTGTTAAGAGTTCTTACTGTCCCATGTCAAAAAATCGGCACACAGGGTGAGTTCCCAAGACACTGGAGTCTCAGTGTTGAGCAGTAATTGTCCATGCTCTCTCTAACCAGGAAATGTTAATTTTGGAGGCCGTCCACAACTTCCAGGTTCCCATCCTGCGGTAAGTGTCACTAGGAATACCACTGAATGAGATTACTGTTCCTCTTTGCCGTTGTGGTTTCTAGACTTGGTCAGCGGGTGGAATAATCTCAAGAATCAAATCATACTCCTTCCCAAAGCCTGGCCACAGAAAGGTGCTAAAGCAACCCCTGCTTGCTGTCCAACTAAAAACAACCTGTTGTCCTTTATGTACTTTAGTCCTCCCCTGCCCAAGGGAACCGGCAAGAGAGTACTGTGTCATTCAATCCGTATGAGCCAGAACTTGCACCCTGGGCTGCAGACAAAGGTGAGACTTCCTTTCATTCAAGGGACATTCACCCCAGGTCGTATGTTTCTTGACTGCATTGCAGGCCCCCAGAGAGAAGCCCTACCCATGGACACAGAGGTGTACGAGAGCCCCTACGCGGACCCCGAGGAGATCAGGCCCAAGGAGGTTTACCTGGACCGAAAGCTGCTGACGCTGGAAGACAAAGAACTGGGCTCTGGTAATTTTGGAACTGTGAAAAAGGGCTACTACCAAATGAAAAAGTAAGTTGCTATGTTCCACCAGCCTCACCCTCAAGTTTCTTGTGTGTTATGATTTCTCTTGCAGAGTTGTGAAAACCGTGGCTGTGAAAATACTGAAAAACGAGGCCAATGACCCCGCTCTTAAAGATGAGTTATTAGCAGAAGCAAATGTCATGCAGCAGCTGGACAACCCGTACATCGTGCGGATGATCGGGATATGCGAGGCCGAGTCCTGGATGCTGGTTATGGAGATGGCAGAACTTGGTCCCCTCAATAAGTATTTGCAGCAGAACAGGTATTGTCAGGTGCCCCCACACATCTGGAAGCGTTATAGCTGATGAGATCATTATGACTTTCAGACATGTCAAGGATAAGAACATCATAGAACTGGTTCATCAGGTTTCCATGGGCATGAAGTACTTGGAGGAGAGCAATTTTGTGCACAGAGATCTGGCTGCAAGAAATGTGTTGCTAGTTACCCAACATTACGCCAAGATCAGTGATTTCGGACTTTCCAAAGCACTGCGTGCTGATGAAAACTACTACAAGGTAAGTACAACTTAGCTAATATTCAGAGCAGCTAATGGAATTTCTCCCTCTGCTTTGCTTTTAGGCCCAGACCCATGGAAAGTGGCCTGTCAAGTGGTACGCTCCGGAATGCATCAACTACTACAAGTTCTCCAGCAAAAGCGATGTCTGGAGCTTTGGAGTGTTGATGTGGGAAGCATTCTCCTATGGGCAGAAGCCATATCGAGTGAGCCAGTCCTGCTTCATTTTCTCACTGTGAAAAAAGCTTATGCATATCTTGCATGTTGTAGGGGATGAAAGGAAGTGAAGTCACCGCTATGTTAGAGAAAGGAGAGCGGATGGGGTGCCCTGCAGGGTGTCCAAGAGAGATGTACGATCTCATGAATCTGTGCTGGACATACGAGTGAGTACCTGACACTGACTGTGATGTATTCATGACAAACAAGAATGCATCTCTTCCATTCCAGTGTGGAAAACAGGCCCGGATTCGCAGCAGTGGAACTGCGGCTGCGCAATTACTACTATGACGTGGTGAACTAACCGCTCCCGCACCTGTCGGTGGCTGCCTTTGATCACAGGAGCAATCACAGGAAAATGTATCCAGAGGAATTGATTGTCAGCCACCTCCCTCTGCCAGTCGGGAGAGCCAGGCTTGGATGGAACATGCCCACAACTTGTCACCCAAAGCCTGTCCCAGGACTCACCCTCCACAAAGCAAAGGCAGTCCCGGGAGAAAAGACGGATGGCAGGATCCAAGGGGCTAGCTGGATTTGTTTGTTTTCTTGTCTGTGTGATTTTCATACAGGTTATTTTTACGATCTGTTTCCAAATCCCTTTCATGTCTTTCCACTTCTCTGGGTCCCGGGGTGCATTTGTTACTCATCGGGCCCAGGGACATTGCAGAGTGGCCTAGAGCACTCTCACCCCAAGCGGCCTTTTCCAAATGCCCAAGGATGCCTTAGCATGTGACTCCTGAAGGGAAGGCAAAGGCAGAGGAATTTGGCTGCTTCTACGGCCATGAGACTGATCCCTGGCCACTGAAAAGCTTTCCTGACAATAAAAATGTTTTGAGGCTTTAAAAAGAAAATCAAGTTTGACCAGTGCAGTTTCTAAGCATGTAGCCAGTTAAGGAAAGAAAGAAAGAAAAAAAAAAAAGGCCTGGATACTGCTTTTGCTGTCTCTGTTATGAGATGGAAGACTTACATGTTTGTGATAAAAGGGGACCATGAGAATGAATTGGCTTGGCTTACTTTCCCCCTGAAATCCTCTCTCCTGCAGACTGTCTTGAAGACCTGGTGACTGGTAAATAAAGCCCTGCATGGAGGCTGCACAGCAGGGGCAAGAGGCCCATCCCCCAGCATCTCACTGAGGACAGCTTCAGGCTGCCTTCCTCTGAACGTGGTCCACACCTTCCTCTCCTCCACAGAGAGGGTGCCGCCAGAATCCCCTGTCGCTTTCTGTGTCTGCAATGGGGGGCAGCACAGGGATCAAAGCCATCTAAAGAGTTTCCAAAGAAAGTATTAATTCAGAACAAGCCAAAGACCCTGAGCCTCACCACAAACAGGCCTTTTGGAGTGTGAATTTGAGTTGAAGATACAAGATCGGAGAATGATTTTCTGGTCTTAACTAATCCTCATCTTCATGTTTGATCTTTAAGAAGTCATCACCCATTGATTTCAGTTTTGCTGTACCTCTTGAAAGTTAAAGAGACATCTCAGCACTTTAGGAGGCCGAGGCGGGTGGATCACTTGAGGTAAGGAGTTTGAGACTAGCCTGGCCAATATGGTAAAACCCCATCTCTACTAAAAATACAAAAATTAGCCGGGCATGGTGGCATGTGTCTGTAGTCCCAGCTACTCGGGAGGCTGAGGCAGGAGAATCGCTTGAACCCAGGAAACGGAGGTCGCAGTGAGCCAAGATCATGCCACTGCACTCCAGCTTGGGCATCACAGCGAGACTCTGTCAAAACAAACAAACAAAAAAACAACTTAAAGAGGTAATTTAGCCATCATTCTTATGCCAGCAGATATAAATAAACTTGGACCCATCTGGTCTTCAGCTAAACCTGAGACATTTTAAAGTGCATGGACAGCCATGGACAGCAGGCCCTCCTCTAACAGGGGATGCAAGGCATGGAGAAAGACAATCAGTACCCAAGCTCAGCCACAGAAGACAGGAGTCACTCATATAACTTGTGTTTAGAAGTTTTTGGTAGCCACGCACACTTTCTGAAATCACACTATCTGGTGGTTTAATCATATTTTTAAAGACAGAATCCCTGAGTGCTGAGCAGATTCTCAAAACACATTTAGAATCCCTGAAATTAGAAAGATCAATGACAAAATATCTGTCAGCCAGGCCACAAACAGGTGTAAAATTATGAAAGGAGTGGTTGGATGTGCCAAGTTTGGTAAAGTGGTGACTGCATCTGAGAAAGAGGCTGTGAGGCTGAACTCTTGGTGGCTTCCTTCTGTAACTTCCAGAGGGAGTCTTCAACACAGGCCCCGTGCTCGTAGGAATACGGTAGCACCTATGTAGGAAGTGCGTGGAGTTTTCTGTCTTCTTTCTGTGTGATTTTTGGCCTTTTTATCAGCACTTCTCCCCTCCCAGGAGCCTGGGGATGCCAAACATCCAGAATGTGATGGGACAAGATGGGGGCAGGGGCCTCACCTCCCTGCAGAGGTCCGGCCAGGTCTCCTTGTCCCTGGACAATCTCCTGAGCCTCTCTGCTTGGTGGAGCAGGCACCTGTGTGCAGAATTCCCACTGTGGCCAGCACGAGGAAGTCTTTTCTAGTGAAAATGTGTCTTGTGGTCAGGAATAATTATCCTTTCCCCTGTAGCCACCAAGGAGGGCAAATAGAGAAAGGTAACCTAATTGAAGGATTGGTCATGTGAAAAGGGCTACATTTGGGAAGCTGGGAAAGGCCTCCAGGCTTCTAGAGCAGCTAGCTTGGGCTGGATTCTCATACCCAGGCTGCCCCTTGGATTGTTCTACCCAAGCTTTTCCCTGGGGTCTGGGCTCACTCCATAAGGTAAGGTGCCTTTTACCTTATGGTCCTTCTTTAGCAGGTAACAAAGGAGCATCAGGGGCAGGCTGCCCTGGTGGCATCACACTGGCTAGTGAGGCCGTGAATATCTTGTCCCCCAGCAGGGCCGACAGTTTCTATCACAGAAAACAGTGTGTTCAGTGGTGAAAATCGTTGCATGCATGTTTTCATCTGAGCGTGTCCTTCTCCCATACTCCCTATCAGCCAGCCCTGCCTGTAGCTGCTGTATGGTGATTGCACTTGGACATCAGTCCAATGACTGCAAGTCGGCCTGGATTTTCACTTGCAGAGGCTACAGCTGCATTGTCAGGTCTCCCAGCCCTGCAGAGAGCTCCCTCCACTGGTTAGCAGTGTGTTGTGTTTTCCATTCATTTCAGAAGAGCTACATTGTGTCACTGGACATTTTTAAAAACTGTGATTTTTAATAAAAATTTAAAATTTGCTTTGTGATGATTTTCATGGAAGTTATTAGGA